GAAAAAGATATATAAAATCTTACAGAAACTGGAACTCAGTCCTAATGCAACTTCATTTCTATTTGATAAAGGCAATAGCTGTCCAATCTGGAACTTATTTCTTACAGGTAAGGGGGGCTACTGTATAGAATTCAAAAGCAGGGAAAATATGTTGTCAGAGTTAAGATAGAGATTGTATTTGGGGTAATGAGCGTTGCAGGACATGAGTAGGGCACATAGCGTGTTGGTATTGTTTTACGTGGTTTTAAGATATACTTCATCTAGGCACTTGTTACATGTTATATTTTTAATGAATGTGTTTAGTTGTATGCTTATGATTTGTGCACATTACTATAAATTATATTTTAGTAAAAGGTGCCCTTACTGGCATTTATATACAAGAAATCAACACATCTGACAAGAAGCTCTTGCTGCTAAAGAGCCTCTGTGCTCCTGGATCATGCCAGAGGGAGCACAGAAGCTGCACACCGTTCAAGCCCATTTTTGAAAAGTTGTTGTAGCAGCCATAGCAGCAAATTCCCAAAATATCTTGAAGAAATTGAAAACAAGATATTTTTTGAATGAGCGTAAACTCTTGGGAATGAATTTTAATTTGAGATTAAAATTGCTGTTGTCTTTACTTACCTAACATTCATTTCCTCTGAGAGCCAACTCCTTCCTTTCAATAAATTCTTATTTTCTATCATAATATTGCTTTGTACCGCACAAAATACAATTATAATTTTTAATAGTCAAAGAAATTTTAAGTTATCAAACATTAGTTTCTTTCGTAACCAAAATACTGTTAGAGAAGTAGCTTCAACTTTTTAAAATTCTTACAAACACCAGTTTATTCTGTTGTGATGAGCTGATTTTTGAAACAATTTATGCTTCATTTGTTCCTCTAGCTATATTTAACTTAAAGGCTTGACATTTTGAGTTACTGGGGCGGTTACACACTTACACGTTTTAGTCGTTGGGCTTTTTTTTTGTTTTGTTTTGAATCATTCTTGGGGTTGAAAACGTAGAGACTGTGGTTTAGATCACTCATAGAAACTGGAGGCAAAATGCATGACAGTAACAATGTGGAGAAAGACATTACACCATCTGAATTGCCTGCAAACCCAGGTAAGAAGCTGGGCTCTACAGAGTAAGTGTGATTGTTAAAATGTTTTTCAATAATTTTTTCCAGGTTGTCTGCATTCAAAAGAGCATTCTATTAAAGCTACCTTAATTTGGCGCTTATTTTTCTTAATCATGTTTCTGACAATCATAGTGTGTGGAATGGTTGCTGCTTTAAGCGGTAAGTGAACTGTAATCTTTATTCATCTAGAGTTTTATTTTATTTATTTTTATTTTATTTTCAGCAATAAGAGCTAACTGCCATCAAGAGCCATCAGTATGTCTTCAAGCTGCATGCCCAGAAAGCTGGATTGGTTTTCAAAGAAAGTGTTTCTATTTTTCTGATGACACCAAGAACTGGACATCAAGTCAGAGGTTTTGTGACTCACAAGATGCTGATCTTGCTCAGGTTGAAAGCTTCCAGGAACTGGTAAGAAAATAGTTCTGGCCAGAATCAAAGATTTAATGAATATCATCTCTGTGTTTTCTGAAAGAATTTCCTGTTGAGATATAAAGGCCCATCTGATCACTGGATTGGGCTGAGCAGAGAACAAGGCCAACCATGGAAATGGATAAATGGTACTGAATGGACAAGACAGTAAGTTCTAAAAATCTGGCAGTAATATTTGTAGTTACATGCTTTAAAAAATTCTCATTTTAAGGTTAGTCATGAAAGAAGATGGTGCCAACTTGTATGTTGCAAAGGTTTCACAAGTTCCTCGAATGAATCCAAGACCTGTCATGGTGAGGTAGACTGACTGTGAACTTGGCTCCAGGTGGCCAACTGATTCTGCTTCTTCTCTTGCAGGTTTCCTATCCTGGGAGCAGGAGAGTGTGCCTATTTGAATGACAAAGGTGCCAGTAGTGCCAGGCACTACACAGAGAGGAAGTGGATTTGTTCCAAATCAGATATACATGTCTAGATGTTACAGCAAAGCCCCAACTAATCTTTAGAAGCATATTGGAACTGATAACTCCATTTTAAAATGAGCAAAGAATTTATTTCTTATACCAACAGGTATATGAAAATATGCTCAATATCACTAATAACTGGGAAAATACAAATCAAAATCATAGTAAAATATTACCTGTTTTCATGGTGCTAATATTACCTGTTCTCCCACTGCTAATGACATACCCGAGACTGAGTAATTTATAAATAAAAGAGATTTAATTGACTCATAGTTCCACATGGCTGGGGAGGTCTTGCAATCATGACAGAAGGCAAATGGGAAGCAAAGTCATGTCTTATGTGGTGGCAGGCAGGGGGACTTGTGCACAGGAACTCCTATTTATACAACCATCAGATATCTTGAGACAAGAACAGTATGGGGCTCCCTGGTGTGATTCCGTCCTGCGCGGCTGTTCTCTGGAGCAGCATTCATTTATCTTCGTCTGCCTTGTCTCCTACCTAAGTGTGTGTCGCCACCCGATGGAAGATTCGATGGACATGGACATGAGCCCCCTGAGGCCCCAGAACTATCTTTTCAGTTGTGAACTAAAGGCCGACAAAGATGATCACTTTAAGGTGGATAATGATGAAAATGAGACCAGTTATCTTTAAGAACGGTCAGCTCAGGGGCTGGTGCAAAGGATGAACTGCACATTGTTGAAGCAGAGGCCATGAATGACGAAGGCAGTCCAATTAAAGTAACACTGGCAACTTTGAAAATGTCTGTACAGCCAACGGTTTCTCTTGGGGGCTTTGAAATAACACCACCAGTGGACTTAAGGTTGAAGTGTGGTTCAGGGCCAGTGCATATTAGTGGACAGCACTTAGTAGCTGTGAAGGAAGGTGCAGAGTCAGAAGATGAAGAAGAGGAGGATGTGAAACTCTTAAGTATATCTGGAAAGCAGTCTGCCCCTGGAGGTGGGCAGAAAAAAGTAAAACTTGCTGCTGCTGCTGATGATGATGATGATGAAGATGATGATGATGATGATGACGAGGAAGCTGAAGAAAAAGCGCCAGTGAAGAAATCTATACGAGATACTCCAGCCAAAAATGCACAAAAGTCAAATCAGAATGGAAAAGACTCAAAACCATCATCAACACCAAGATCAAAAGGACAAGAATCCTTCAAAAAACAGGAAAAATCTCCTAAAACACCAAAAGGATCTAGTTCTGTAGAAGACATTAAAGCAAAAATGCAAGCAAGTATAGAAAAACGTGGTTCTCTTCCCAAAGTGGAAACCAAGTTCATCAATTATGTGAAGAATTTCTTCTGGATGACTGACCAAGAGGCTATTCAAGATCTCTGGCAGTGGAGGAAGTCTCTTTAAGAAAATAGTTTAAACAATTTGTTAAAAATTTTCCATCTTATTTCATTTCTGTAACAGTTGATATCTGGCTGTCCTTTTTATAGTGCAGAGTGAGAACTTTCCCTACCATGTTTGATAAATGTTGTCCAGGTTCTATTGCCAAGAATGTGTTGTCCAAAATGCCTGTTTAGTTTTTAAAGATGGAACTCCACCCTTTGCTTGGTTTTAAGTATGTATGGGATGCTATGATAGGACATAGTAGTAGCAGTGGTCAGACATGGAAATGGTGGGGAGACAAAAGTATACACGTGAAATAAAACTCAGTATTTTAATAAAGTAAAAAAAAAAAAAAAGGTATGGGGAAAACTGCCCCCATAAAGCAATTGTCTCCACCTGGCCCTGCCCTTTGCATGTGGAGATTATTACAATTCAAGGTGAAATTTGGGTGGAGACACAACCAAACCATATCAGATGGCTATATCAAAAAGACAAGAAATAACAAGCATTGGTGAGAGTGTGGAGAAGACGGAACCCTTGTACACAGTTGGTGGGAACACAGTTTGGTGCAGCCATTATAGAAAACGTCATGGAGGTTCCTAAAGAAATTAAAAAGAGAACTACCATATGAGCCAGCAATCCCTTTTCCAGATATACACCCAAAGGAAATGAAATCACCACCTCATAAAGATATCTGCTTTCCTGTTTATTATAACACATCTTTATTCATAATAGCCAAGATACGGAACTAACTGAAGTGACCATTAACAGATGAATGGATAAAGAAATTGTCATATATATAAAACACACACATTATATACATACATACATATATATATATATATAAAAAATAGAATATTATTCAGCCTTGTAAAAAGAAATCCTGTTATGTTGGGAACAAGCCCCCCAAAATCTGGCCATAAACTCACCCCAAAACTGGCCATAAACAAAATCTCTGCAGCACTGTGACATGTTAGTGATGGCCATAACACCCACGCTGGAAGGTTGTGGGTTTATGGGAATGAGGGCAAGGAACACCTGGCCTGCCCAGGGTGGAAAACCACTTAAAGGCGTTCTTAAGCTACAAACAATAGCATGAGCGATCTGTGCCTTAAGGACATGTTCCTGCTGCAGTTAACTAGCCCAATCTATTCCTTTAATTCGGCCCATCCCTTCATTTCCCATAAGGGATACTTTTAGTTAATTTAATATCTATAGAAACAATGCTAATGACTGGCTTGCTGTTAATAAATACATGGGTAAATCTCTGTTCTGGGCTCTCAGCTCTGAAGGCTGTGAGACCCCTGATTTCCCACTTCACACCTCTATATTTCTGTGTGTGTGTCTTTAGTTCCTCTGGCGCTGCTGGGTTAGGATCTACCCGACTGAGCTGGTCTCAGCACTGTTATTTGAAACAATGTAAATAAACCTATAGGGTTTATTATATATACTAAGTGAAATAAGCCAGACACAGAAAAAAAATGTTGCATGATCTCACTTATAGTGAAACTTAAAAAAAAAACCCAAATACATAGAAATAGAGTAGAATGGTGGTTACCAGAGATGAGGAAAATACAGAGACACAGGTCAAAAGATACAGAGTTGCAGTTACAAAGGGTGAGTATGTCTAGATATCTAACATACAGTATGAGGACTATAATAGTATTGCACTGTGTACTGAAAACTTGATGACAGATTTTAGATATTCTTACCACACAGACAAAAAGAAATGTAAGTATGTGAGATGAAGCTTATGTTAATTAGATTAAGTGTATGTACATAAAAACATCACATTATACACATCAAATATATACAATAAAAAAGCACATTGGGAGATACATGATAAATTTCTATCTGCAGTTGCTATTTGCATTTTTAAAGGATATTTTTATTTTTTAAATTTTTAGCTGACAACTGTATAATTATGGAATACAATGTGATGTTCTGATATATGTGTACACTATGGAATGATTAAATCAAACTAACATTTCATCATCTCACATACTTATCATTTTCTGTGGTGAGAACATTTGAAATTTATTCTCTTGACAATTTTGAAAGATCCAATACACTATTATTAACTATAGTCACTATGCTGTGCAATAGATCTCAAAAGCTTATTCCTCTTAACTGAAACCTACTACCCTGTGACATGTGGGGAACATCTCTCTATTCCCCAGCCCCAGTCCCTAAATGTTGAATACACAATGGGGAAAAAATAGTCTTCAATGAATGGTGGTGGGAAAATTGTATATCCACATGCAGAAGAATAAAATTGGACCCTTACCTCCTACCATATATAAAAACCAACTGAAAATCGATTAAAGACTTAAACTGTAAAACTACTAAAAGAAAATATAGGGAGAAAGCTTCACAACGTTGGTCTGGGCAATAATTTTTGGATTTGACCTCAAAAGTAGATGCAACCACAGTGAAAATAAACAAATGAAATTGCATAAAATAAAAAATGTTTCTGCACAGCAAAGGAAATAATTAATGGAGTAAAGAGACAACTTACAGATTGGGAGAATATATTTCCAAACTATTGTTGGGGCTCAGAAACGGATACCCTAACATATAGTGATTTGACAGGTGGAACTAAAGAAGACTCGAGGTCTCTCTGACCTCCTCCTCAACCTCTGTTTCTTAATCCTCTGTTTTCCCAGAGCACAGGAGGAAGTTCTCTGAAGTTCCTTTATCTGCTTTAAGTTCAGACTCACCAAATAAGAAAACAGTTAATTCTGGTGCCTTCCATGGGTTTTCATTAACTGAAGTCATATTGTAGGAAAAAGAATGAAGTCTCTTAACCCACCTGGATAGATTTTTCTCACAAACCATTGTCTTCTCTGCAAGCCCAGTAGACTTTGTCCCAGGCCATTTATGTGATCTTCACCCCATTAAGTTCTCCCCAAATTATTTACTCTTCCCCCAAAATCACCCACACTTCCCCATCTCCCTCTCCCCTAAGGACAAGGGTATATCACCATCTATACCCCATTGCTTGGTGGGGTGATCACTCTGATTCTCTGCATGCATTTTTATAGATTTGTTTGCCATTTATCCTATTAATCTGCATTCTGTCAATTGTGGCAAGTTATCAGCATATTTTTTAACTTTTAATTATTCTTAATGGAAAGACACTTCTGTATACACTGGAAATCTCAGGAAATTTCTTTTTTCCTTAAGCTTAATTGAAATGTTTACTTTTCAGTAAAATTTCAAGCTTGAGTAATGTTCATGCCTGCTTTTCATTGAAATAGAATGAAAAGGTTGCACAATATTATTTTCATGAAATTACTTCTAGTATAATTCTGAATAAACACTTTGAAAGGCAGTGAACTGTAAATATATTACAGCTATCTCTTATTCTTCAGGGTG